TCTTCGTTCATCACTTCAAGTAGGCTCTAGGGAATACTTTCAATTCCAGTTCCCTTTTGTCTCTCTGTTACAGTTGCTTGTCAATATTTGTATCAATTCAACTGTTTATTTTCTTTACTCCTACACCACAAATTCTGTATACTGCCAAAGAAGTCCAAATAAACAAAAAGATTGATTTCACTATAAGTTTATTTTTTCCATCCTTTCAATCTCCACTGGATTCTCAGTACATAGGAAATATTTCATGTTTCTCAGTAATTCTCTCTCCATTTCTTCTTGGGAGATGTTTTAAAATTCAACTTTTCTCCACTTGCAAACTAACTCCCTCTTCTACTCAAAAATTCAGCAATGACTTTTAGATTAACAGAAGCCGCTAAAATAAAATTTTCTTAAGTTCTTGCCACCAATTTCTACAAAGATTTTTGCTTCTGCACTCATTTTTTTCCACTCTGCCTTTGTCTCTCTGTCTCCATCTCTGTTTCTGGGTCTTTCTGCTACAGTTAAGGAGGTATTCTGTTCCTTTCTAAGTCACATCCCTCCAATGTGCAAAGGATTTCATCCCTTTTTGCCTTCTCGAGAAACTATCCCCCTCTCTCAAGCAATTATATTTAATTTCTAATTCTCATGAATTTACCATAAGCATTTAAATATGTTAAGGGGCCTGATGCGGTAGCTCATGCCTATACTCCCAGCATTTTGGGAGGCTGAGGTGGGCGGATCACCTGAAGTCAGGAGTTCCAGACCAGCCTGGCCAACATGGTGAAATCCCATCTCTACTAAAAATACAAAAATTAGCTGGGCGTGGTGTCACACGCCTGTAATCTCAGCTACTCTGGAGCCTGAGGCATGAGAATCGCTTGAACCTGGGAGGCAGGGGTTGCAGTGAGATCACACCAGTGCACTCCAGCCTGGGCTCCAGAGTGAGACTGTATCTTAAAAAAAAAAAAAAAATTTAAGGATTTTCCTATTTTAAGCACACACACACACACACACACACACACATATACAGAGAGAGAGAGAGAGAGAGAGACAGAGCACAATACAATTATTTTCTTCAATTCTAAGTATTCCTCCAGCTACTGCAGCTAAACTTTTCTCTTTATAGACAGGCTTTTTATGAAAAAGTTTATACTCCTGACTTTATTTTCTCATCTCTGAATTCAGTCGGCCTTCTCCACCTAAAACTTCACTCTTGTCTTCTTCCTGGGACCTTTCTCAATTCTGATTTTGCTTGACCTTTTCCTAGCACTTGATGTTATTGAACATTTCCTTATATTTTGGCTTTTATAACATTGCACTTTTCCCATTATATACCAATATGTCAGGTCATTTCATGTCAGTCATTTTTGTGGAATTTGTCCATTTTTACATATTGGACATCGTAATGATGTCCTTCACACTTTCTTCTGCTGCTTCCTACACTTACATTGGATTATCAAAATTCCCATGACTAATTTCCACTGTATGCTGATGATTCCCAAATCTTTATCTCCATTCCATATCTCTATCCTGTGTTTCATGTTGCAGTGCTCCAAACATTTCAAACTTAACATGTTGAAATCTGAACAAACAATTTTCCAAAACCCATATTTCCTCTTGTCTTCTCTAGCACAGTGAATGACAATAGCAACCACCTGGAAGTTCGAGACAGATACCTTAGAGTCATCTTGTCTATTAGACTAGTTACCAATTCTTTCCATTCCTTTATGCCCGTTATTACTCACTGGCAAATAAAATGCCACGTTTTTAAAATTCTACCATCAAAACATGTTACATTTATCACCTTTATCCATTCTCATTGCCATGTTTTCTGCCTTTTTCTAAAGTACATACCACTCTCAAATACGGGCATTATTGCCTCAGTCTCCTCAAGGTACCCATTCTTAATCCATTCTTAACACGTTCTTCCCTATTGAAACCGTTACGTGTGATTGCTTTTAGAATGACTTTTAAAAATAAAATCTGGCCATGTCGCTTGCCTGCTTAAAATTCATTGTTCATAAATCAAAGTTCAGGCTTTTTAATGTGGCTGCAGACCTCTGTTTAGTTGGTCCCCTACTTACGTCTGATCATTTCTCAATCCTTGTTTTATATACTTTAGAAGCAGCCATGCAAGAGTTTCACTTCCTTAAACACAGTGGTTGTGTTTGTGGTGCACTCCCCCGTCCCAGTTGTCCTTCCATTAGTCTCATCTTTCCATTTTCAGATAGGTACCAAGTTTTTTTCAGCCTTTCTTAAAAAGACACACTGAACCGTTCCCACTCTGTATACTTCACCATCTAAAATCTTACTGCTTTGTAATTGCCTGCTTTTCTATCTTTATCTGCCATGAATTATATTGTTCATGGATTATATGCTTTGCAAGGGCAGAAATCTTATCAATTTTATCTATTATTGTATTCCCAGTACTTGGAATGCTGGCAGGCACAATAAATGGTAAATAAATGTTTCTTGAGTGAATTAACAAAAATAGGATGTGTGCCATAAGAAAACTATAATTAAGAATATTTACTCCAGTTGGAGGGAATATTAATATCTAATATGTAAAGTATTCTCATAAACATGTTATGCAATACTAAGAACAACTCTCTGAGTAGGAAGGACTATTGTTTTATGCATGAAAGAACCAAAACAGAAAGTTTGGGATTTGTCCAAGGTCAGAAAGAAAGGGATTTTTAAAAATGCAATTAGGATAACCTCTAACCTCTGCTTCAGTTTTGCTTTTTCTGTCCCACACTGGCTAAAATTTTAAAGTGCTGAAGTATAAAATTTGCATATTTTTTAATCAGACACAAGATTATATGATGCCTAGCAGATTACAACTAACAATAAAACAAGAATAATAGTTACCGCTTATTGGATGTTTGCTATGTTACTTACTAGCTGTCCGTTAACTGTTGTTAGCTTGACTATTTGTTTTGTTTTTAAATTTTTAATTTTTAGTTTTCAAATTGACATAATCATTGTACATATTTTTGGGGCACATAGTGGTTTCAATACATATAATAGTGATCAGATCAGGATAATTAGCATATCCGTCACCTTATACATTCATTATTTCTTTGTGTTGGGAACATTCAATATCATCCTTCTAGCTATTAGAAAATATATAATATATTATTGTTAACTATAGTCATTTTACGGTGGAACAGATCACTAGAATGCATTCCTCCTATCTAGTTATAATTTTGCATCCTTGAAGAAATCTCTCTGCATTCCTCCCTTCCCTCTTCCCTTCCCAACCTTTAGTGTCCTCTGTTCTACTTTTTACTTCTATGAGATCAACTTTTTTAGCTAAAAAACTTGACTATTTGAAAAGAGCTACTTTTGACTCCACTCACTTAGATACTATCCCCAAATGTATTTGTGTTTATAATGAAAACAGTAAACACATGCTACACTTCTGTGAATATGAAATGTCTAGTATTTCAGTTAGCTAATTTATGACTATTCTTTAAGCTTCATTGTAATTCATCTTCAGTCTTACAGTGGAGAAATCCTCATGCTGTGGAAATTGTCAGATTTCTGTGGTTTTATTGTTTAACCAAGTAGCTTTTTTTGAGAGTTGGAAGTAGGGGTGGGGGTATGGATATAAATTTTCAAATTGTACAGGCACTAGATAGTTGAGAGTTGTCACCCAGAAATTGCTAAAAGTAGGAATTTAAAAACATCTTTGAGTTCATTTTTTTCTTCATCTTTTATTCTCTTGATACTTCACTTGCAAATGGATATGAAAACTTGTTTGGGGAGATATTTATTTGCATAAAGAATATTGGTGCAGTCCTTTAACTTTCATTATTTTATAAAACCAGATTGTAATTCTTACCTTCCTATTTATAGCATGTGTGGGAAGTATATTTTATTATAAAGGGGACAGGCTGAAGACCATCTTTGTTTCCGGTTGGGGCATTTCCAGATTGGATAAAATCGAAGGAGAGCCATCTGTTGAACATTTAGTATTCAGAACTGTAGAACTACTCCTGGCATCTGAGTTTGCCAAGTCCTAGCTAAAAATATATATTAAATGGGGTTTGCTTCCTTTTTTTATTGGTTTTGAACTCTTCTGGCAGAGGTTGTATATTCCCTAAGGAGAGAAATGTGAGAAAAAAAATGTAGACATTTATTTTTCATTTTCATTCACAAAACATTTGGTTGAAATATTAACATCAAATATGCCCAGACATTTCTACTTTCATTTCTATGTCTCTCCTGTAAGTTTTTTTAGAAGTTGTTATTAAATAATGATTACCAATTCATTGATTTTGTGTATGTCATAAACACACACACACACACTCTCATACACACACAGAGACACCCCTGTCTGTAGTCACATATTAAGTTGCAATTTTATGATAATGTAATAAAATTGTTAAATTATACTATTTCGCCAGCTCTTGGGAAAGTATTTTTTTTTGCATGTAACTCATCATCATTTACATGCGAAAAAAGAAACAAACAAAATATTTTTATATAGGTTAATAAATATTAATATTCTATCCACAGATATTAATTAATGAATGTCTTCTCTCATGGAGCCAAGGGACCAGTATACCAAAATCAAAACAAACAAACAAACAAAAACAAAGAAAATAACAACAGAGATTTGTTATATTTCTGTTTATTTAGAACCTACCCAAATACCAAACTCTATTTACAGCTTATTGTTATTAGCCATCATACATCTTGTAAAAAATTTGAGAAGCTCACATTCTTTAATAATAATCATTCTGGGACAGCAAACTAGTGTTTAAGGGAAGAATCAACTATTTTAATAATTGGCTCTGGTTTGCCTGGCAAAATATTACATCAAAACTGTTTGTTTGTGAATTATGGAAGGGAGGTTTTAATACAAAGGAATGTCAGTAGGCCCCACCCTGGCCAGTCTTTAACAACAGGATGAGAGGCAAAACATTTGTCCTGACAATACAGCATTGTGAAAAATATTTGACTTATGCACATGCCAAAACTAAAGATTCTTTCCTCTTTAGGAAATAAATAAATAAATCTCTTCACCCTCAAAAGAAATGTTTTTGATAAATGCCAAGAATAAAGAAGGCAGAAGGAAATTGTAAAGAAAATGAGGGAAACAACTGAGTAGTTGAGAGTGATTGTGTGGTAAACAGTGATCAGCTGTTTGCACTCAGAGGGGCAAGAATGACAGTTCAGTTATTTCTAGATGCGCGGAGGTATACACTCTTTTCCAAGAGTCAGGATAAATCAGTGAGCCTTAAAGTAGTAGATTCCGTTGTTGAATTGAATAGTGAATAGCTTTGTTGGTTTTCAGGGACATATGGCTATTTTATTCTGAATTAATGCATATTACCTTAACTGTTTTCTTTTTTTAATGCATTTTAAAATGATAGAGCTCATATAATTGTGAATGTTTGAATACAGAAGAAAAAAAAGGCCTAGAGCACTAGGGAAAGCTTTAAGAAATCAATTAACAGAGCAATATGAAATTATAATTAACTAAATGAAAACTTTTTAAGGAGATAAATAACTTTCCTTTGTATCTTTATGTCATTTTATTTAGATAATTAATGAAAATGGCATCTTTGTTCCTTTGGGTCTTCCTTTTTGTTAGAGAAAATATTTTTACTCTGTGGCAGTTAATTATGCTATATCAACTGAAGATAAAGCTAAAAAGAAGCCATCGTGAAAACCATTAAGGGAAAAATGACAAAATGAATGGAAAAATGGAATGGCTGCCTATACATGAGACTGATAAGTGAAATGTAGTGACATGATACAAAGAACACAAACATATATTTATGTTTGGTTCAAAGTTAGGCTTTTCACACCACTTTCTGTCCTCCTTTGAGCTGTGGGAGTATTCAGTTCATAATAGACTCACAGCGTCTCATTACTACTTAGAACTTAGTTAACATTGCCTTCCTGATGTAATACAATGCCCGGAATTCGATAATCGTTCCTGAAAAAAACAAACAAACAAAAAAAATCACCATTCCTTTTAATAGCTTGAGCCTGTACCAGAATGATAAGTGGAAATTAGTCCTCAAAGTAACCTCAGCTGTTTCATTATTGTGTGCCTCGAGCATCTGGTTATTCAAGGTGAGGCTTCCATGTTCAAGTATGAATCCCTTGGGATCTGCCGCAGGACTCACGGTAGTGCTGCCTGCTTCTCCCACTCTGTGGCTGACTCCCCTGAGGTAGCATTCTGCCAGGCAAAGCTGCCTTTCCTTCCTCCTACTACTGTGACTTCAGAAGGTATGGTTTTCCCTAATTTATCCCAAGTATGAGTATCTTGTCTCTCTTCTTCCTGACTCGACAGCTCCTCCCACGGTTCGTATTGTGCACTCAGGCTTGGCCTGTAACATTGAAGAGGAGCGCTACTCCGAAAGGGTCTACACTATCCGGGAAGGAGAAACCCTTGAGTTGACTTGTCTAGTCACAGGACATCCACGTCCACAGGTGAGTCCCGAACTGTGACACTGGAGAAAACATAAAGTAACAATCTTTGTTGATGCTTGCTCAGATCAGGTGGACCAAAACAGCAGGAAGTGCCTCTGACAGATTCCAAGACTCAAGTGTCTTCAATGAGACTTTGAGGATTACAAATATTCAGCGACACCAAGGAGGCCGGTATTACTGTAAAGCAGAGAATGGCTTGGGGTCTCCAGCGATAAAGTCAATCAGAGTGGATGTATACTGTAAGTAAATTTTCCAGAAAACTATAATTAAGCATTGCCATTTGGTTGTTTTTATTTCCTTTAGATTTGGATGATCCAGTAGTAACTGTTCATCAAAGTATAGGTGAAGCTAAAGAACAATTTTACTATGAGAGAACAGTGTTCCTCCGGTGTGTTGCCAATTCCAATCCTCCTGTTCGGTATAGCTGGAGACGTGGCCAGGAGGTCTTGCTGCAAGGATCTGATAAAGGAGTTGAGATTTATGAACCATTCTTTACCCAGGTATGAATTAAGGTACAGTATTTCCACCCTACTAATGACTTTTATTTTTTGTGTACATTTTCAGGGTGAAACAAAGATCTTAAAACTAAAGAATCTTCGACCTCAGGACTATGCTAATTATAGCTGCATTGCTTCAGTGAGGAATGTATGTAATATTCCTGATAAGATGGTGTCGTTTAGACTGTCCAATAAAACAGGTATGGAATTATCTCTGTATGTTACATGTATCTAGGTGCACGTTCTTCTGTTTATGTCTTTTAGCATCACCGTCAATTAAACTCTTGGTGGATGATCCTATAGTTGTAAATCCTGGAGAGGCCATAACATTAGTATGTGTTACAACAGGAGGAGAGCCTGCACCTTCTCTCACCTGGGTCAGGTCCTTTGGGACTCTGCCTGAAAAGACTGTTTTGAATGGAGGAACTTTGACCATACCTGCCATCACCTCAGATGATGCTGGTACTTACAGCTGCATTGCCAATAATAATGTGGGAAACCCTGCAAAAAAGTCCACCAACATCATTGTGAGAGGTAAGTTTGCTGAAAGAATGTTACAACGTAGACACTAACTCCTTATGGAATTTTTATGTTGTAGCATTAAAAAAAGGACGATTTTGGATCACACCAGATCCTTATCACAAAGATGACAACATCCAGATTGGCCGTGAGGTGAAAATATCTTGCCAAGTAGAAGCTGTTCCTTCTGAGGAGCTAACATTTAGTTGGTTTAAAAATGGTCGTCCATTAAGAAGTTCTGAGCGGATGGTCATTACACAGACTGATCCTGATGTCTCTCCGGGAACAACAAACTTGGACATCATTGATTTAAAATTCACGGATTTTGGGACGTACACATGTGTAGCATCTCTGAAGGGAGGAGGAATATCTGATATCAGTATCGATGTTAATATATCCAGCAGCACAGGTAAGAGGCATATATTTATGATGTAAAAGATGACCTTGAAAAATTTTCTTTTTCCCATTTCAAGTTCCACCCAATCTGACTGTTCCACAGGAAAAATCACCATTGGTCACCAGAGAAGGAGACACAATAGAACTGCAATGTCAAGTAACTGGCAAACCTAAACCAATCATCCTTTGGTCTAGAGCGGATAAAGAAGTTGCAATGCCTGATGGATCAATGCAAATGGAGAGTTATGATGGAACACTGAGGATTGTGAATGTATCTAGGGAAATGTCAGGAATGTACAGATGTCAGACCAGCCAATACAATGGATTTAACGTGAAACCAAGGGAAGCCTTGGTGCAGCTCATCGTTCAGTGTAAGTAAATTCCCTTTTATGCATTTCCATATCTTTCATCTGTTTTTACATATCTTTTCTACAGATCCCCCTGCAGTGGAACCAGCATTCTTGGAAATCCGGCAAGGACAGGATCGAAGTGTCACTATGAGTTGCAGAGTACTGAGAGCCTATCCAATACGGGTGCTGACCTATGAGTGGCGCTTGGGCAATAAATTATTACGGACGGGTCAATTTGACTCTCAGGAATACACAGAGTACGCTGTGAAGAGTCTTTCCAATGAAAACTATGGGGTTTATAACTGTAGCATCATAAATGAAGCTGGAGCTGGGAGATGCAGCTTTCTTGTTACAGGTAGGATTCCAGATATTTTCTTTTTATACATTCATTCAAATTTAAGCACACTTTCTGTTTTCAGGAAAGGCCTATGCTCCAGAATTCTATTATGATACCTACAATCCAGTATGGCAGAACAGACACCGTGTTTATTCTTACAGTCTACAGTGGACACAGATGAATCCTGATGCAGTGGATCGGATTGTTGCATACCGGTTGGGCATCAGGCAGGTGAGAAATCTAACTGATGTCCTTTTTTCTTTGGAACATTATTCTATTATTGTTTTGATTTCAGGCTGGACAGCAGCGCTGGTGGGAGCAGGAGATTAAAATAAATGGGAATATTCAAAAGGGAGAATTAATTACATATAACTTGACAGAGCTAATTAAACCAGAAGCTTATGAAGTCCGACTGACTCCTCTCACCAAATTTGGTGAAGGAGATTCAACAATTCGTGTGATCAAATATAGTGGTAAGTAGCCTTTCATTTAAAATTATTTATTTTTGTTTGTTTGTTTCTTTTGCTTTTCTTGTAGCTCCTGTAAATCCTCATTTGAGTAAGTATATTTTAACTTACAAAATGGCACTATTAATATTAATTTAATTAAAATTTACCAACAGGAGAATTTCATTGTGGATTTGAAGATGGTAATATTTGTTTGTTCACTCAAGATGATACAGATAATTTTGACTGGACAAAGCAAAGTACAGCAACAAGAAATACAAAATATACTCCTAATACAGGACCTAATGCTGACCGTAGTGGCTCCAAAGAAGGTATGGGGGTATGACCTTTTGTGTTCATAGCAGTGTTTAAACACTTTATTTTGTCTGTTTTAAGGTTTTTATATGTACATTGAGACATCACGACCCAGATTGGAAGGCGAAAAGGCTCGACTTCTCAGCCCTGTTTTCAGCATAGCTCCCAAAAACCCTTATGGACCCACAAACACTGCATATTGTTTCAGCTTCTTTTATCACATGTATGGACAACATATAGGTGAGATAGCAATAATTACTGATTCTTACAAATATGCAAAATAAAATTTTATTGTCATTTTTAGGTGTCTTAAATGTTTATCTACGTTTGAAAGGGCAAACAACAATAGAGAATCCACTGTGGTCTTCAAGTGGGAATAAAGGACAAAGATGGAATGAGGCTCATGTTAATATATACCCAATTACTTCATTTCAGGTAAGAAAAGTAGTTTTGGCTAATTAATTGCTCACATTTAGGTTTGTTTCATTCATATTTGTAGCTCATTTTTGAAGGTATCCGAGGTCCTGGAATAGAAGGTGACATTGCTATTGATGATGTATCAATTGCAGAAGGAGAATGTGCAAAACAAGACCTAGCAACTAAGAGTAAGTATCTTTGCTTGAGATTGGTTTGTTGTTTTTTGTTTGCATTTATTTTCCTTATCTTTAGATTCCGTTGATGGTGCTGTTGGGATTTTGGTTCATATATGGCTTTTTCCCATTATCGTCCTCATCTCTATCTTAAGTCCTCGAAGGTGACCTTATCCTGGCAGAGGCTATAAAAGATTCACCAGGCACTGGCATGAAGAAAGAGTCTTTGTAAATGGACATTGAACAAACAAACTACCAAAGATTCCTCCACTGACTACTGACTCAAAAATAAAATAATAAAAACAAATTTTTTTAAGCACTGGGGATAAAAAGACATCATGGAAGTATAACTTATTCCAGACTAAACATAAAAGATAATCTTGACCTGAGTAGAGAAGAGACCTTCAGGTGCTTTTGTGGCTAAAAAGATTACAGCGTCATCTGGTTGAACTCTGGAAAAAAAAAAAAAAATGAAAAAAAGAAAAAAAAAAGAGCTATAGAAATCCTTGTCAAAGCACAAAGTCATGGCTGGTTTTGTTTCAAATGAATAGTTTGCTTGTTACCATGGAAACCTAATGGCCTGCCAACAAAAACCTCACTGTAAACAGGGTACGTGAAGAGCTGGCATTTATTTTCCTTACGAGAAGGTTTTCGTAGAGAATTAAATAAATGTAGGCCCTTTTACCTTTGGCTGTTACCCTTCCTTGAAAATAACCCGAACTCAGAATTATTTAAAGCATTCATGTTTCTCCCCACCTTATCCCCATCCCACCTTTATTATTATTATTTTTCTCCCATGGCTAAGCTAGATAACTGTATGCTGTCTCTTTTTGCATGCACTACTATCCAGGATGGTAAACCTGGGCTTACATGTTACACAGGCTTATCGGAGTTTGCTTGCGGCCACTTGAACACCCAAACTACGTCATCTGTTCCAATGAAGAAACCAAACCACCATCTTTTATAAATTGCCATGGAAACCAAGTGCCTTCAATGAAACAAGCCTGAATAATTTTCAACTCAGAAGCTTGCACTGCTAAGAGTGGTTTGTGTAAAACTATTTTATAAACAAACTACAGAGCCTAAATGTGCAAATTACAGGCAAGACAACAAAGCCGCTTCTGAAGAAGAAAGGACCGAAGCTGCTGCGTAAGCCCATGCAGACAAGATATTTGTTGTTTAACCTCCTAGACAGCCATGGCCTTTCGGCTTATTGTCCATTAGAAAATCACTTCCATTGAGACCAGACATGGAGCAACACTTTTTTTCTTCCAGGTTATTAAATGGGTCAACCAGAGCAAAAGGTTATTAAGAATACTTAGTGCAGAAGGTGGTAAAACACAAAAGTGATTTTTTTACTCTAACCTCCATTTGAAATGAAATTGGCCCTAGCTTTAGAGGGAACAAGAAAATGTTTGGGATTGCAGTGCATACTAACTCTACAGTGGAACTGGGCCTGAAAAATCTGGCTTTATTCTAAACTCTGAGGGTAATATGCCTCTGCCCTTTAGTCAGACTCTGTGCAAATTGTGAAATATTATTTTATTATTTTACCAAGATTATAAAAACACTTTTACAAAAAAACAAAAACCTGTAAAAATAATTTTGAGCTACCTGACGACAAATCATATCTTTAACCAGCCAGTTTTCCAATGCATTGTAAATTTCACTTAAACCTGTTGGTTATGAAAATTTGAAGATCATTTTCCTTAAATTATCTCAGCTTTTAACTTCATTTAAAAAGACTTTTGTCTAAGAAGAATATTATTATTATATGTTCTTTCAACACCCCAGGATTAAAAAAACTGATTATGCAAGCAATTGGAATATAAGTATTAAATTATAGCATTTGCAAATATTAATATAAAAGCACAACAAAATGTAGTGGAAAATGACAAAGCTTGTTTTTTAAAACAATTCTGTAGAAATGTTTGTGCAAATTCAGTAATTCAACTTAAAATATAATTTTACAGCTATGTTCAATAAAGCCTCTTTCCAGGTAAGGTATGACAAGCAGTATGTGTGTTTGTTGAGCAATGTTCACTTATCACTAAAATGAAATTAGTTATACAATTTATTGGTTACCATGGGATAAATCTTCAGTGCTCCACATACCTTAATGTCTGCAGAAAGAAATTTTAATAGGAACTCCCTGATGCACTCCCCTATATTGTAATACATGCAGAAAGCAGTTAAACCTTTGAAGGTAAAATATGAAACATATATGAACCTGGAATTTAATGTCTATTTTCAGTCAGTTCAAAAGGGGACCAGTTTGAATATTTAGGTAGTGATGGAATTGATCTGAACCAAGTCCTTTAAATTAAACATAATAAACAAATGAGTTTCATAACTTATTTGAATGAATTAGACATCTTAAAATTTTTTCAGAGTTTCACAGTAACCCATATACTTTATCAGACCAAAGAGATTCAAGTACACAATATCTGGGGCATTTCTTTTACGTTTTACAAAATTTCTCTTCACCTTGACTTCCATTTTGTGGCA